AGCACAGCAAAGAGACACAGAAGCAGTCCAAGCCTCTGTTAAACTCTCCCACCCTGAATCCTTAAAAACTCTTAGTCTGTAAGAGAGTGTGGCTCTGACCTAACTTGGCCAGCTGCCAGTCTCAGGTTTATTTAAAATAAACCTGTCCCTGTTGACTATAAAGCCACCCTTCGTGCTTCTCTCCTCTATTTAATTCTTACATCTACGTTTGTTTGAAATCCAGCTTTTCCTATGACCTCAACAAAATAAATAGAGGCACATGTGAAAACTTACCTTTAATAGGGTTATTCTCTTGGAAGAATTGAGTCAATTTTCTTAAAGCAGAAAAACCTAGACGACGTTATGGGTTGAATGTTTTAAGTTCCTTGGTACCTGTTTTATTTGTATATTTTATACTGTGCCTGGTTTCTTGTGCCTTTGCAGTGCTGTCAAAAATTCTCTTTTTGAAACAAGGAAGCTGCAGTGAGAAAAACATTTCTAACTCGCAGTGCATTACAAATCTTCCTTTCGGAGATTATAGCTCTAGATCTTTTCCAACCTCAAGGCTCCCTCTACCGCCAGCCGAGCCCTGGAAACCACCCAGAGGTGCACAGCGCCTCCTCCTGGGAGAGTGGCAGAGTCAGCCGGGAGTCCGCGGCGGAGCGCTGACCTCCGGTGCGGCGGTCTTCACTGTGCAGTCTCAGAAGCACCTCGGGAAGTTTCTGCACAAGTACCCACGCCAGCAAGGGGAGACTTGGCTGGCTCCATAACGCCCCAAACTCGCTTGAGCTGAGGATAAGTCTGCAACACCGCGGAAGACAAGGGATGCTAATGAGACTGGACTTCCGAACCTCGCTCTATGGGTGGGGCTTCGCTTTTTCACTGCACCTTGCTCCTTAGACTTGGCTCTATGGGCGGGACTACGCCAGGTGGGTGGGAACTCACTCTATGGGCGGGACTTCCGCCTATGGACGGGGCTCCGTTCGGTGGGCGGAGCTACGGCTCGTGAGCGGAATCCTGACTGGTTCATCCTCCCCGGAACTTCCTAGACGCCGTACGTGCCAGATGGTGTTACCTGGAGCTTAAAAAGCTGCACGCAAGTGTTAAACTTCTGGTGAGAGTTTAATAAATTAAGTTTTCTGGAGGACCATGTATTTTCTACTGCATTCTTTTTTAAGTAGGAGGAATACTGTTGGCGTTCAAAAGCATTGCTGTTTCAGTTAAGTAGTTCCTTAATTACTTACAATGTAGTAAGGCTACATTGAAGGAAGATATAAATTTCAGTCAAGACTACGACTGAGCAAAGGTAAAAAAGGAAGAATGTTCAAGGTGTCTGTGGGCAATTTAATTGAATTTATTTTCTTTTCTAGACAATGGCCAAGAACAAATTAAGAGGGCCGAAGTCCAGGAATGTATTTCACATAGCCAGCCAAAAAAACTTTAAGGCTAAAAACAAAGCAAAACCAGTTACCACTAATCTTAAGAAGGTGAGTATTAGTTAAGCACTCTGACTTTATTGTCATAGATTAATGCTTTTTTTCTTTTTAAAAGATAAACATTATGAATGAGGAAAAAGTTAACAGAGTAAATAAAGCTTTTGTAAATGTACAAAAGGAACTTGCACATTTCGCAAAAAGCATTTCACTTGAACCTCTGCAGAAAGAACTGGTAAGCAGAAATCATTTGCTTTTTTTTATGGCGTGTTTTTAAATATAATACTTTCTCCTTTCAGATTCCTCAGCAGCGTCATGAAAGCAAACCAGTTAATGTTGATGAAGCTACAAGATTAATGGCTCTGTTGTAATATACTGGTGATGCATCTAATTCTCCACAAAGACCAATAAATTGAATGTTTTATACAATTTTATTTTTAAAAATCTTGTTAATGTACAGGCATTGGCACATTTTAAAAACAAACTACATAAACAGATCTTTCCTATAACCTAGGAAAGTGGAATGTCAGAAGTCAACAAAATGTGATAAACTTAAAGTGCTAAAACAGAAGGCACTTCACAAAATCTGTTCACTGAAACAGTTATATATCCTCGTTTACATCCTTCACTTTACAAGTGGCAGTGAACGTCTGTTTGGATAGAAGGACATACAGAAATACAGGCAGTTTAGTGGCAGTAAAAATATAAGACAAGTAATGAGTCCTTGGCCAACTTGTTTTTGATGACCTGTAGTGTCCTTTAACTTTCCTCCTTAAGAAGAAAAAACAGAAGGATTCACAATTAGAAGAAAAGTTGAAATCCAGAATATAGTTACTTTTGGGAGTGGGGACGTTTGTGGATATTAAATCACTTATCCCCTAAAGCAATCAGAGCCCTTTGTTTTTATGGTTGAAG